AAGTCAACAGATACAACAGACACAGTTAAAATTAATAAATCAAGTAATAGAGGCATGAGTATATTATTTACAGTTATGAAATTTAAAAAATTAACATGATGACAAACATGGTAAAAAACAAAAAACAAAACACAGTTGTTTCCAGGAGTTGGGGTATTGGGAAATGAGAGATAGCTTTAAACTTTTTATTTCTAACCTTCTATTGGAATTGATTCTGCATTTCCATCTACATTAATTATATTTGAGATTTTCTTTTTAAATTAGGCAAGCACTATTCACAATAGCAAAGACATGGAATCAACCTAAATGCCCATCAATGGCAGATTGGCTAAAGAAAATGTGGTACATATACACAATGGAATACTATGCAGCCATAAAAAAGAATGAGATCACGTCCTTTGCAGGAACGTGGATGGAGCTGGAGGCCATTATCCTTAGCAAACTAATGCAGGAACGGAAAAACCAAATATTGCATGTTCTCACTTATAAGTGGGAGCTAAATGGTGAGAACACATGGACAGAAAGAGGTTAACAACAGACACTGGGGCCTGCTTGAGGGTGGAGGGTAGGAGGCAGTAGAAGATAAGAAAAAATAAATATTGGGTACTAGGCTTGATAACTGGGTGACGAAATAATCTGTACAACAACCCCCGTGACACAAGTTTACCTATATTAAAAACCTGCATATGGACCTCTGACCCTAAAATAAAAGTTTAAAAATAAAATAAAATAAAATTAGGCAAAAAATCTAGGTAATTCTGACATTGTCCTACTGGCTCAGGGACTATTGCGGTAGGATCAAGTTAAACTCTCAGGCAGGCAGCCAAGGCCCCTCGCTGCCCCATGCACCCACCTACCTCTGCTTGGGAGCCAGGATTGGCACCTCCTCCAGGAAGCCCTCAGGAGGAAGAGGGCGCCCTCTGCCGGGGCAGGAACGCCAGCACGCCTGGGGAGCAGCCTTTTGCTCATCATCAGGGACTCCGCCCCTATCCCTCAGCAAGGGCCTCCCTCCCCCGCATCACGTGATCTCAGCTCCTTTTCAGCTAGTGGGTGGAACCCCAGGAGGGAAAACTCAGGGAAGCCCAGGTGAGAGCGACGCGACCGATGGGGCCCGGATTAGACAAAGTCTCCTCTTTCTGTCTCCACACAGGGCCCGTGTTGTGCTTTTGGCCCAGGTAGGTGGACAGACATGTCCCAGGCGGGGGACGTAGAAGGCCCCAGCACAGGAGACCCTGTGCTCAGTCCCCAACACAACTGTGAGCTTTTACAGAACATGGAAGGAGCCAGCTCCATGCCAGGCCTGTCACCAGATGGGCCGGGAGCAAGCTCTGGGCCCGGAGTCAGGGCTGGCAGCAGAAGGAAGATCCCCAGGAAGGAGGCCCTTCGAGGTGGCAGCTCCCGGGCTGCAGGTGCTGCTGAGGTCCGGCCAGGGGTCTTGGAGCTGCTAGCTGTGGTACAGAGCCGGGGCTCGATGCTGGCTCCTGGGCTCCACATGCAGCTGCCCTCGGTGCCTACTCAGGGGAGAGCTCTGACCTCCAAGAGGCTCCAGGTTTCTCTGTGTGACATCTTAGATGACAGTTGCCCCAGGAAACTTTGTAGCAGGTCTGCTGGCCTCCCAGAGAGAGCTCTGGCCTGCAGGGAGAGGCTTGCAGGAGTGGAGGAGGTGAGCTGCCTCAGGCCCAGGGAGGCCAGAGACGGTGGAATGAGTTCTCCAGGGTGTGACAGAAGAAGCCCCACACTCAGCAAAGAGGAGCCCCCTGGAAGGCCCCTGACATCCTCACCAGACCCAGTCCCTGTGAGGGTAAGAAAGAAATGGAGGAGGCAAGGGGCTCATTCAGAGTGTGAGGAAGGGGCTGGTGACTTCCTGTGGCTTGATCAGAGCCCTCGTGGGGACAACCTCCTGTCTGTGGGAGACCCTCCCCAAGTTGCTGACCTGGAGTCCTTGGGAGGCCCTTGCAGACCTCCCTCTCCAAAAGACACTGGGTCTGGGCCTGGAGAGCCAGGTGGAAGTGGGGCAGGATGTGCCTCAGGGACTGAGAAATTTGGATATTTGCCCGCTACAGGGGATGGGCCCCAGCCAGGCAGCCCCTGTGGCCCTGTCGGGTTCCCAGTGCCCAGTGGAGGGGAGTCCCTCAGTTCAGCTGCACAGGCTCCTCCACAGAGCGCAGCACTGTGCCTGGGGGCGTCAGCACAGGCCTCTGCAGAGCAGCAAGAAGCTGTGTGTGTCGTGCGGACTGGCAGCGATGAAGGCCAGGCTCCAGCACAGGACCAGGAGGAGCTGGAGGCCAAGGCTCAGCCAGCTTCCAGGGGAAGGCTGGAGCAAGGACTCGCTGCCCCCGCTGACACCTGTGCCAGCTCCCGGGAGCCCTTGGGCGGCCTCAGCTCCTCCCTGGATACTGAAGCCAGCAGGGCCTGCTCAGGCCCATTCATGGAGCAGAGAAGATCCAAGGGCACTAAGAACCTGAAGAAAGGTCCAGTGCCCTGTGCCCAAGACCGGGGCACAGACAGAAGCTCAGACAACTCCCACCAGGACAGGCCAGAGGAACCCAGCCCAGGAGGCTGCCCCAGACTGGTGAGCTGAGTCTGAGAGTTTGGGATAGGAAGATTCTAATCTCTGCATCCTCTTTCTCTCCAAGGAGGAAGTGAAAATACCCCATGGAGTGAAGCTTGTGTGCTACGTAGGTTTTTACATTTTATTATTGCTTTTCTTCGCTTGCTTCTGAAGTGCGATCTCCCCCGCAGCTGGGTTCCGGGCCAGTGATCCAGCTCCTGGGGGCCATCAGCCACGGCCAGGCAGGGGGGCAGCTGCCACCAAAGCTGGAGGTTCTAGAGGACTTGATGGAGGTCAGCTCACCCTCACCTGCCCAGAGGCTCAGAAGGAAGAAAAGGCCCATGGTGCAGGGCCCTGCTGGGTGCCAGGTACAGAACAAGTGATGTCATTTAATCCTGCTCGGCCAATAGCTTGTCTGCTCCCTGCCCCAAGGTTTTCCAGCCTTCTCCTTCAGGAGGCACAGCAGGGGACCCTGGTGGCCTCTCTGACCCCTTCTACCCTCCAAGAAGCGGTTCCCTGGCCCTTGGCGACCCCAGCTCGGACCCTGCATGTTCCCAGGCAAGTTGTTCTGCCCCGGCCATGTGCCTCCTCACAGCCTCAATTCCTCACGCCTCCCCTACAGAGTGGCCCAATGGAGGCTGAAGAGGATTCTCTTCCGGAGCAGCCAGAGGACTCAGGTGAAGGGCCCTGGAGGGAGCCTCTTCTGCTTCCCTGGGAGCCTGTGACGCTCTCTCCCTACAGCTCAGCTCCAACAGGAGAAGCCATCCCTGTATATTGGGGTGCGGGGCACTGTTGTCCGTTCCATGCAGGAGGTACTATGGACTCGGTGAGGCCTTGCTCCCCACTCCCCTGACATCCTCAGTGCCCCCGCCCTGCCCTGGCCTCCACAGCCTTCGGGAGCTCCCAGACCCAGTGCTGAGTGAGGAGGTGGTGGAGGGCATTGCTGCTGGCATTGAGGCAGCCCTCTGGGACCTGACACAAGGCACCAATGGCCGGTACAAGACCAAGTATCGCAGCCTGCTGTTCAACCTGCGGGACCCCAGGAACCTGGTGAGCAGGGCTTTGGGCTGGGCTGCGTCCCCTGTGGTGCAGCCCTGCCCCCTGCCCCCACCAGGACTTGTTTCTCAAAGTGGTTCATGGAGATGTCACCCCCTACGACCTGGTGCGGATGAGCTCGATGCAGCTGGCCCCCCAGGAGCTGGCCCGCTGGCGGGACCAGGAGGAGAAAAGGGTGAGTGCTGAGCCCAGTCGGGATGGGTGAGGTGGGCTCAGCTTGGCCTGCTCCACCTCTTCAGGGCCTGAATATCATTGAGCAGCAACAGAAGGAGCCGTGCAGACTTCCAGCCTCCAAAATGACCCACAAGGGCGAAGTGGAGATTCAGCGGGACATGGACCAGACACTGACCCTGGAGGATCTGGTGGTTAAGTTGGAGCCTGACCTGGTGCTGGGCAGTTCAGCCTGCCCCTCTGTCTTCTGCCTCCCAGGGACCGCAGATGTTCATGGACTGCAGCCCACAGGCCCTGCCCATCGCATCAGAGGACACCACGGGGCAGCATGACCACCACTTCTTAGACCCCAACTGCCACATCTGCAAGGGTGGGAGGGGACACGGGAGGGGTGCAGGGGTGCCTGTTTCAGCTCCTGCCTCTGCTATTTGCAGACTGGGAGCCCTCGAATGAGCTGCTAGGCTCCTTCGAAGCCGCCAAGAGCTGCGGGGACAATATCTTCCAGAAAGCCCTAAGCCAAACTCCTATGCCTGCTCCAGAGATGCCCAAAACCAGGGAGTTGTCTCCCACGGAACCACAGGACAGGTGTGGGGTTGGGAGCAGGGAGGTGGATAACCTGTCTGGCCCTGTCTTCTGTCCCTCCCTCTAGGGTCCCTCCATCTGGGCTCCATGTGCCTGCTGCACCCACAAAGGCCCTGCCCTGCCTGCCACCCTGGGAAGGTGTTCTGGACATGTTCTCCATCAAGCGGTTCCGGGCCAGGGCCCAGCTGGTCTCGGGACACAGCTGTCGGCTTGTCCAGGTGCACCTGCCCTCCTCGCCAGGGATTCCCTTGGGAGCTGACTGGCCATCCTTCCTGCCCCTAGGCTCTGCCCACCGTGATCCGCTCGGCAGGCTGCATCCCCTCCAACATTGTCTGGGACCTTCTGGCCAGCATCTGCCCAGCCAAGGCCAAGGTACCTGCCCACTCTTGGGCACCCCCTCTTTTCGCTTACAGCTGCTCTCCTCCTGCCACCGCAGGACGTCTGCGTGGTCAGACTGTGCCCACATGGGGCCCGGGACACCCAGAACTGCCGCCTGCTCTACTCATACCTCAATGATAGGCAGCGCCACGGGCTGGCCTCTGTGGAGCACATGGGGATGGTCCTGCTGCCCCTGCCTGCCTTCCAGCCCCTGCCCACCAGGCTGCGCCCTTTGGGGGGCCCAGGTGAGTGCCTAGTCCCCATACCAGACCCTGCCGCAGCTAAGCTGAACACAGTTCTTCCCCGCAGGCCTTTGGGCTCTTCCTGTCTCCCCTCTCCTTTCCCCAGGTCTGGAGGTCACTCACTCAAGTCTGTTGCTGGCTGTGCTGCTCCCCAAGGAAGGGCTTCCAGACACAGCAGGGTCCAGCCCCTGGTTGGGGAAGGTTCAAAAGATGGTCTCCTTCAACAGTAAGGTGGAGAAGAGATACTATCAGCCAGATGACAGGAGGCCGAATGTGCCCCTGAAGGGCACCCCTCCCCCAGGAGGTGCCTGGCAGCAGAGCCAGGGCAGGGGCAGTATAGCTCCAAGGGGAATCTCTGCTTGGCAGAGGCCCCCCAGAGGCAGGGGGAGGCTCTGGCCAGAGCCTGAAAACTGGCAGCATCCTGGGCGAGGGCAGTGGCCCCCAGAGCCAGGCTTGCGCCAGTCCCAGCATCCCTATTCAGTAGCACCAGCTGGTCATGGCTTTGGCCGTGGCCAGCACTTCCACAGGGACTCCTGTCCCCACCAAGCCCTGCTCCGGCACCTCGAATCCCTGGCGACCATGAGTCACCAGCTCCAAGCCTTACTGTGCCCCCAGACCAAGAGCTCCATCCCCCGCCCTCTGCAGCGTTTGTCTAGCGCCCTTGCAGCTCCAGAGCCCCCTGGCCCAGCCCGTGACTCCTCTTTGGGGCCTACAGATGAAGCTGGCTCTGAGTGTCCCTTCCCTAGAAAGGCCTGACCCTCCTTACCCACCAGAACAGGGGTTTTGATGCCCTCACTAGTGTTGAAGCCTGTTCCAGAGAGAGGTGGGACTGCAAGGAGAGGATGGTCAGCCCTACCCACCTGCCCTGTTTGAACTTCCTGTTTGACAATGTTTGCTGTTGATTTTTTGTTCAATAAAGAATTTGGTAAAATTGGGATTGCATCTGCTAGCTGGTCAGGAGAGCCCCTG